CCACAGTTTAAGAATTCTAATTTAAACAAAAAAAGTCACAGATACAACAAAATGTGTTATCAAGCACATTTAATTCACTGGCAACCACAAGACATTGATTGTGCCCCTAGGTTACGTAGAAGGCCGTAGAAATGAACTCGCCATCGCTGTGCGATTGAAGAGTTTAGCTTGATAGTGCAAGGCCGGTGGCTGAAAAAAATGCTACCGTTTGCCCTATTCCTTGTCAAGACTTTCTCAGTACTGACTCTTGAAATAAATTGACTTCTTGAAGCTAGCATAAGACTGCAAATGGCCATTGCAACTGCCATTTCAAATTTCTGAAGATGTATTAGAAACGAAGAACCCACTGCCGTCGGGGGAAAGAGGACCTGGGCAGATAGAAGGAAAGAATGGAAGACATTTTTTCTCCCTTGGAAAGGCTTTCGCCATATAACTACTGCACATTTTAATATATTGACAACACTGGACATTTTTCCAAAAGTAAGTAAAAACCTTCATTGTTCAACTTTATAATAAGCCAATGATTACTTGTGGATTCATTATGATAATAAAGCACTTCTATGGGGATTTTCTTTTTTTTATGATAGGTTTTGCTTTAGAAAACAATTGAAAGCCACTTTTCTGGGAAAAAAAACAAAAAACAAAAAAAAACGCTGTTTGCGGCAGCCCCAATTCCCTAAGCATTATCTGGTGGGAGATGTGTTGCAGCGAGACCTCCCACCAGTAGGTGGCACTGCGCGCAATGCTCGCACCTCCCCTCAACACCCTTTCTCTCAGCAATGGCGGGTGATGGTGGGGGTCCTCTCTTTGCAGGGCTGGCCATTCTAATGCCTGACCTCAGGTGCAGACCAGTGTTCCGTTGCGCGGGACTCCTGACCTCGAGGAGGTTTAGAGAAAACAATGGTGTTCTCTGTGTACCCTTCCGCGAGGGCTGGGGAGTATACCGCCGCGCAGAAGACGCAGGCCAGGGGAGAATTCGCGCCGGGCGGCAGGCGGGGTGGCGGGCAGCCCCTGGGCGGGCGGGGTCCTGGCGAGAAGCGAGCCGGCGGCCTGAGGAGGCGACTGACTGAGCAGCGCACCCGGGGAGCAAGGAGGCGCGGTGAACTGAGCGGCCCCTGAGCTGACAGATACACTGCGCAGCTGGAACGGCGAGCGAGCCGACGGGCGAGTGAGGGGCGCAGCCATGATCACCTCGGCCGGTGAGTGCGGCCCGTAGCCAGCGCCTGGAGGGTTCATAATCATGTTACATCTTTTTTCTCATAGCTGGAATTATTTCTCTTCTGGATGAAGATGAACCACAGCTTAAGGTATGAATTGAAGAATAAGTAACTAGGCTTAGTCTCAAAATAGGATTTTGGTTATCTTTTACAGGAATTTGCACTACACAAATTGAATGCAGTTGTTAATGACTTCTGGGCAGAAATTTCCGAGTCCGTAGACAAAATGTAAGAAATTATTTTTATAAATCAGAATAAGAGAACTAGACCTGTACTTCCTAATTTCTTTCAGAGAGGTTTTATACGAAGATGAAGGTTTCCGGAGTCGGCAGTTTGCAGCCTTAGTGGCATCTAAAGTATTTTATCACCTGGGGGCTTTTGAGGAGTCTCTGAATTATGCTCTTGGAGCAGGGGACCTCTTCAATGTCAATGATAACTCTGAATATGTGGAAACTATTATAGGTAATTATCGTCTATCTGGTAAGGCTTTATCTCAAGATAATCAGTTATTTTATTTCCTCAACAGCAAAATGCATTGATCACTACACCAAACAATGTGTGGAAAATGCAGATTTGCCTGAAGGAGAAAAAAAACCAATTGACCAGAGATTGGAAGGCATCGTAAATAAAATGTTCCAGCGATGTCTAGATGATCACAAGTATAAACAGGCTATTGGCATTGCTCTGGAGACACGAAGACTGGACGTCTTTGAAAAGACCATACTGGAGTCGGTAGGTAGATGATGTTATTTTAGAAATTATTGATAACGTTATATCTTTAAACTATCTCTTTCAGAATGATGTCCCAGGAATGTTAGCTTATAGCCTTAAGCTCTGCATGTCTTTAATGCAGAATAAACAGTTTCGGAATAAAGTACTAAGAGTTCTAGTTAAAATCTACATGAACTTGGAGAAACCTGATTTCATCAATGTTTGTCAGGTAATGACATTAAATTATGTTTCATTACATTGTATTGAATAATTGTTCTTTATCTCCATTTCAGTGCTTAATTTTCTTAGATGATCCTCAGGCTGTGAGTGATATCTTAGAGAAACTGGTAAAGGAAGACAACCTCCTGATGGCATATCAGATTTGTTTTGATTTGTATGAAAGTGCTAGCCAGCAGTTTTTGTCATCTGTAATCCAGAATCTTCGAACTGTTGGCACCCCTATTGCTTCTGTGCCTGGATCCACTAATACGGGTACTGTTCCGGGATCAGAGAAAGACAGGTATAAGTACCTTTTTCTGCATCAAAACTAATTCAGAAAAAATTATTGGTTCTTTTCATTTCAGTGACTCGATGGAAACAGAAGAAAAGACAAGCAGTGCATTTGTAGGAAAGACACCAGAAGCCGTGAGTGTGCTTTTTTTTTTTCCTTTGAGACAAGTTTTCATTTTTTTTTTGTTTGTTTTGGCAGAGTCCAGAGCCTAAGGACCAGACTTTGAAAATGATTAAAATTTTAAGTGGTGAAATGGCTATTGAGTTACATCTGCAGTTCTTAATACGAAACAATAATACAGACCTCATGATTCTAAAAAACACAAAGGTAAGAAATTCATCAATAATAGAGGATTTTAAGTGATGAAACAATTCTGTATTTGTTGTTGCAGGATGCAGTACGGAATTCTGTATGTCATACTGCAACCGTTATAGCAAACTCTTTTATGCACTGTGGGACAACCAGTGACCAGTTTCTTAGGTAAATATGCTTGTTGATTTTCACTTTGGTTCCACTAATTAAAATACATCATCTTTTTTTACAGAGATAATTTGGAATGGTTAGCCAGAGCCACTAACTGGGCAAAATTTACTGCTACAGCCAGTTTGGGTGTAATTCATAAGGTAATATATATTGGTCAGTGTATACAGGCATCTTTGATGTCTTTGTTATGACTTACCTTTACAGGGTCATGAAAAAGAAGCATTACAGTTAATGGCAACATACCTTCCCAAGGATACTTCTCCAGGATCAGCCTATCAGGAAGGTGGAGGTCTCTATGCACTAGGTCTTATTCATGCCAATCATGGTGGTGATATAATTGACTATCTGCTTAATCAGCTTAAGAACGCCAGCAATGATGTAAGTATTAAAATGGAAAACTAAATTTCCAACCAAATCAATGGAATCTATGTTTTTTCCTTAGATCGTTAGACACGGTGGCAGTCTGGGCCTTGGTTTGGCAGCCATGGGAACTGCACGTCAAGATGTTTATGATTTGCTAAAAACAAACCTTTATCAGGATGATGCAGTAACAGGTAAGCATTTCTTTCTAAAGCTAACAAGCTTATCTCTGTTAACATTTTACTCGTTACTTGCCAGGGGAAGCAGCTGGCCTGGCCCTAGGTTTGGTTATGTTGGGCTCTAAAAATGCTCAGGCTATTGAGGACATGGTTGGTTATGCACAAGAAACTCAACATGAGAAGATTCTGCGTGGTCTTGCAGTTGGCATAGCTTTAGTAATGTATGGGAGGATGGAAGAGGCTGATGCTCTCATTGAATCTCTCTGTCGTGACAAGGTGAGATCACATACGTCCCTCACTGTCCATTTGTTGATGATTAATGTTAAATTATTTTTCTTAGGACCCAATTCTTCGAAGGTCTGGAATGTATACTGTAGCCATGGCTTATTGTGGCTCTGGTAACAACAAAGCAATTCGACGCCTGCTACATGTTGCTGTAAGTACTCTGACCTTTCTTGGGAATGGGGTAGTATAATATAATCTTAAACTTTTCCCCCTAGGTAAGTGATGTTAATGATGATGTCAGGAGGGCAGCAGTAGAATCACTTGGGTTCATTCTATTCAGGTAATAACTTCAAACTTCTTATTCTATTTATACTACCAAATTGCCACTTTTCCATTTTTACCAGAACCGTCAGTAAAAAGCATTAAAGCGTTGGGTATGGCTGATAACTGTTGTCCCATGATGAAACCCTAGCCTGAACAATCCCCTCGAACTTGGAAATCCACAGTGGGCACCAATGACTTACTGACTGCGCAGTTTCTTCACCTTCATTTTCGAGGGTTCCCTCGCAATCTGTTGCAGCGTTCCTCACGCGGGGGCACCACCTGCCGAGTCTGTCCTGCAGATTCTGGCCAAGCAATGGATGAAAGAAGTTCTCAGACATGGATATCCAGTGAAAGAGCAGGCTAGGGGGTTGCCGGCACTAGGGGCTGAAGAGAGTTAGCCACCCCGATAAACCAGAGATGCTTGCATTTGTTTAGCACAGATTTAATGAGAAAGGCTTGGAGCAAACACAATTTGTGGGTAATTAACATTGTTCACCCCCAAGTAGAGAGCAGTCCTGCACACGAGTGATCAAAGGTTAGTGTCTGGAGACAGGAATAAACAAATTTATCTAGATAAGTTCCTTTACATTCCCTTGTTATCTAACCCTTGCTCTTAAGAGAATTTAACTGCCTTTAGCTAAATCCTCTTTTGAAGCTTTTGCAAAACCTCCCGGCCTTCCAGAAAGGTTTGCATCTTTCCCTATAATTTTTATAACTTTTCCCACCACCCTGACCGGTCTCCTACAATCACTTCCAAGATTAGGCTGTAGAAAAAAATTAATGAAAAGAAACATAGTTGAAATTACAACAAAGAATTGGGAATATTTAGTAAAGTTAGTTGATAGAGTAGCAGCAGAGTTAAGAGAGGATTGACTACACTTTTGAAAGAAATTCTGTTGTGGGTAGAATAGCATCAAACAGCATCTTATGCTACAGAGAAATCTTTTGTGAAAGGAAAAGCTAATGTGGCAGACTTCATTGTCTTGTTTAAAGAAATTGCCACACCCACCCCAGCTTTCAGCAACCACCACCCTGATCAGTCAGAAGCCACCAACATCAGGAGAAGACATTCTACCAGCATAAAGATGAATATGCACTGAGGGCTCAGATGGTCGGTGGCACTTTTTAGCTATAAAGGTTGTTGGGTTGTTTGTTTTTTAAATACAGAGGGTCTTCCTCTGCTGCCCAGGCTGGAGTGCAGTGGTGTGATCATTGCTCAGAGGCAAACCTGAGCTTATGGAGCTTGGGTTGAGGCAAAACTGTAGAATAGCAGAGACTACAGGCACTCACCACCATGCCTGGCTAATTTTGGTTTGTTTGTTTTGCAAAGACAGTGTCTCACTGTGTTGCCCAGGCTCATCTTGACCTCTGGCCTTAGGAGATCCTCCTGTTTCCACCTCCCAAAGTGCTGGGATTACAGGCATGAGCCACCCATTGGGTCTGGCTATGTTTTTTAACTGAGGTATATACATTTTTTTGGACATAATGATGTTGCACACTTAATAGGCTATAGTATAGTGTAAACATAACTTTTATATGCCCTGGGAAACCAAAAAGTTCGTGTGACTCACTTTACTGCTATACTCTCTTTATTGTAGTAGTCTAGAACCAAACCCACAATACCTTGAGGTATTTTATTAAAGAATAAAGTTAAAATACAGTTGACCCTTGAACAATACGGGAGTTAGCATCACTGACCCCACAACTCTTACACTGTCGAAAATTCACGTATAACTTTTGACTCCCCCAAAACTTAGCTACTCATAGCCTATTATTGATCAGAAGCCTTATGGATAACATACATAGTCAATTAACATATAATTTTTATGTTATATGTATTATATACTATATTCTTACAGTAAGGTAAGCTAGAGAAAAGAAAATGTTATTAAGAAAATCATAAGGAAGAGAAAACACTCGTCTTCACTATGAAGTGCAAGCGGATCATCAGAAAGGTCTTTACCCCATTGTCCTCACATTGGGTTGGTGGAGGAGGAAGAGGAGAGGTTGGTCTTGCTGTCTCAGTGGTGGAAGAGGTGGAGGAGGTAGAAGGGGAGGCAGAAGAAGTAGGTACACTCAGTGTAATTTTTAGTGAAAAAAAAATTGCATATTAGTGGGCCCACACAGTTCAAGCCCATATTGTTCAAGGCTCACTGTTATATGGATACTGCCTGTTATAGCTTATTTGTTATATTTGTTATATTTGTTATAGCTTATTTATTATATTTGTTATAGCTTATTTGTTATGAAATTACACAGTAAGTTGCTAAAGTGCATGTTAGATGAGTCATACGTCTTATGTCCTTTTAAACTTTAGAAGAGATTTTCTACCCCAGGTTCCCTGGGAGTGAATCTTTGTTATAAAAATTGTATGCAAATCCAACACATAATTTCTTGAACATCCATTATGAACTAGGTACAGAGTCTTCTCCATAATATCCCAGATAGGAAGTCATCCATCTACAAACTGTAAAATATTTTTTTCCTATCGTGGATGGAAATGTTGAATAAAACAGAACAAAACACAGACCCATATAGCATGGTATTTCTTCTTACACCAG